CCTGTAATCCCAGCTACTGGGGAGGCTGAGGCAGGAGAATCACTTGAACCTGGGAGGTTGAAGTTGCAGTGAGTGGAGATCGTGCCATTGCACTCCAGCCTGGGCGATAGGGCGAGACTCCATCTTAAAAAAAAAAAAGTAAGAGGCCGGGCGCAGTGGCTCATGTCTCTAATCCCAGCACTTTCGGAGGCTGAGGCGGGCAGATCATCTCAGGTCAGGAGTTCCAGACCAGCCTGACTAACATGGTGAAACCCCGTTTGTCCTAAAAATACAAAAAATTAGCCGGGTGTGGTGGTGCACACCTGTAATCCCAGCTACTCAGGAGGCTGAGGCAAGAGAATCCGCTTGAACCCGGTAGGCGGAGGTTGCAGTGAGCCGAGATCGCGCCGTTGCACTCTAGCTTGGGCAAGAAGAGCGAAACTCCGTTTCCAAAAAAAAAAAAAAAAAAAAAAAGTAAGAATATACCCAGGCAGGATATTTATAGAGGAAATGCAGCAATCTAATATTTATCATTAATTAGAAAACTTTAATTTGTAATCTACCAAAACAGTGAAAACAACCAACCCTTCCCCCGCCCCCCAATACAAACCCTCCGTTGCCTACTCCAGGGACAAGAGGCGTCACCATCGCTGAGGAGCTGGTTAGGAATGTCGGCTCTCCGACCCTAGCCCAGACTTACTGAATCAGAATGTGCATTTACCACGACGACCAGGTCATTACACGCATTTTACAGTTTCAGAACCCCTGCTATAGCCTACTGTACTTCAGCGCCAATATTTTGCTGAAAAGAATTCCCAGCTGGAACTGTGGCTCCCGGAGTCTTTCACCAGATGGCAGCAGCCCACTCCTCCCTGTAGCACTCCCATTGTTCCAGGCAGGATTCAGCCGCAGGCTCCTCCGGAAGACCAGGGGCAGACGGGGCGGTGGCGGGGTCGTGCCCAGTGGGAGGGGTCGGGTCTGCCCAATGGGTTCTCCCGGGCGGGGGGCGGGGCTCTATTTCAGCAGCTCTCAGGGCCTTGGGCTCATCCCGAGTCCCGGGCTCAGTATGTGGCGCCTTCCTCGCGCGCTGTGTGTGCACGCTGCAAAGACCAGCAAGCTCTCTGGACCTTGGAGCAGGCCTGCCGCCTTCATGTCCACTCTCCTCATCAATCAGCCCCAGTATGCGTGGCTGAAAGAGCTGGGGCTCCGCGAGGAAAACGAGGGCGTGTATAATGGAAGCTGGGGAGGCCGGGGAGAGGTACGCGGGCGCTCAAGAAATCTCTGCAGCCGTCTATACATGATCATCATCCTTTTGTTTTAAGGTTATTACGACCTATTGCCCTGCTAACAACGAGCCAATAGCAAGAGTCCGACAGGTAAGAGTGTGTGTGTGTGTGTGTGTGTGTGTCCCCCTTTCTGTCCCCCTAATTCTTAATTTAGGCCAGTGTGGCAGACTATGAAGAAACTGTAAAGAAAGCAAGAGAAGCATGGAAAATCTGGGCAGATGTAAGTATGGCCTTTGTTTCTAGAATTCAGAAAATCAGACACAAAAATTGCATTCTTTTCTTAGATTCCTGCTCCAAAACGAGGAGAAATAGTAAGACAGATTGGCGATGCCTTGCGGGAGAAGATCCAAGTACTAGGAAGCTTGGTAAAGTATTTTTGTAGTATATACACAATTCTGAAAAATTCTGCTTGTCGTTTTATATTTCTAGGTGTCTTTGGAGATGGGGAAAATCTTAGTGGAAGGTGTGGGTGAAGTTCAGGAGTATGTGGATATCTGTGACTATGCTGTTGGTTTATCAAGGATGATTGGAGGACCTATCTTGCCTTCTGAAAGTAAGCAATGAAATTAGTTAAGCTGAGTTTTGTTCTGCATGTTCCATCCTTTTTCTGTCCTCAGGATCTGGCCATGCACTGATTGAGCAGTGGAATCCCGTAGGCCTGGTTGGAATCATCACGGCATTCAATTTCCCTGTGGCAGTGTATGGTTGGAACAACGCCATCGCCATGATCTGTGGAAATGTCTGCCTCTGGTAAGACCTGCTCACTTTCCTATTTAGTAGTGTCTTTTTCTTTTTTTGTTTTAACCTTCTTAAGGAAAGGAGCTCCAACCACTTCCCTCATTAGTGTGGCTGTCACAAAGTAAGTACATGTGGCTTTCTTTTTCCTGGGTATATTGCCTCAGTAATTGCTTTTTCCTTTCTAGGATAATAGCCAAGGTTCTGGAGGACAACAAGCTGCCTGGTGCAATTTGTTCCTTGACTTGTGGTGGAGCAGATATTGGGTAGGTTACTAGGCTGAGAGCATCCTCTGTTGTTGGGTGGCCGACCGTGTCTGTTCCCTTGCAGCACAGCAATGGCCAAAGATGAACGAGTGAACCTGCTGTCCTTCACTGGGAGCACTCAGGTGGGAAAACAGGTGGGCCTGATGGTGCAGGAGAGGTTTGGTAAGTGTTGGCTTTCTAATGAGGATTTTAATTTAATTTTTATATATAATTTTTTTCTTTTAAGGGAGAAGTCTGTTGGAACTTGGAGGAAACAATGCCATTATTGGTAAGGCTGCCTCTTTGTTTTTGTTTGTTTTCTTCGCTGATGGAAGTGTTTGTGCTTTCCTAAGCCTTTGAAGATGCAGACCTCAGCTTAGTTGTTCCATCAGCTCTCTTCGCTGCTGTGGGAACAGCTGGCCAGAGGTGTACCACTGCGAGGCGACTGGTGAGTATATCTGCATAGGCCCGATTGTCTTGTACTATGCCCTTGAATATCTTTTTTCGTTTAGTTTATACATGAAAGCATCCATGATGAGGTTGTAAACAGACTTAAAAAGGCCTATGCACAGATCCGAGTTGGGAACCCATGGGACCGTGAGTATCTCCTTCTGCTTTCAAAGCGATCCATGATGAGCCAGCCTTCCTTTTCTCTCTCCAGCTAATGTTCTCTATGGGCCACTCCACACCAAGCAGGCAGTGAGCATGTTTCTTGGAGCAGTGGAAGAAGCAAAGAAAGAAGGTGGCACAGTGGTCTATGGGGGCAAGGTAAGGGATGCTCTGAGATCAATTGTGACAGCTTCATTCTTTTTATTTCATTTCTCTGCATTAGGTTATGGATCGCCCTGGAAATTATGTAGAACCGACAATTGTGACAGGTCTTGGCCACGATGCGTCCATTGCACACACAGAGACTTTTGCTCCGATTCTCTATGTCTTTAAATTCAAGGTAAAAATGCATTCTGTTCGCTAGCCTGATGTCATCTTACAGCTTCCAATGTCTCTCCTTTTAGAATGAAGAAGAGGTCTTTGCATGGAATAATGAAGTAAAACAGGGACTTTCAAGTAGCATCTTTACCAAAGATCTGGGCAGAATCTTTCGCTGGCTTGGGTACAACTTTGTCTATTTTGAAAATTTATATAATTGCTCTCACCATGCCTCCCTTTTTACACAGACCTAAAGGATCAGACTGTGGCATTGTAAATGTCAACATTCCAACAAGTGGGGCTGAGATTGGAGGTGCCTTTGGTACGTAGAGAATCATTTCTCCTTTTCCATGTAGAAGATATGATATTATTTTTTATTTCTCTAGGAGGAGAAAAGCACACTGGTGGTGGCAGGGAGTCTGGCAGTGATGCCTGGAAACAGTACATGAGAAGGTCTACTTGGTAAGAAAAGGCTTTGGGAAGATAGGTTTGGGCTGTCATTAATTCTGTTATTTTTTCCCACTAGTACTATCAACTACAGTAAAGACCTTCCTCTGGCCCAAGGAATCAAGTTTCAGTAAAGGTGTTTTAGATGAACATCCCTTAATTTGAGGTGTTCCAGCAGCTGTTTTTGGAGAAGACAAAGAAAATTAAAGTTTTCCCTGAATAAATGCATTATTATGACTGTGACAGTGACTAATCCCCCTATGACCCCAAAGCCCTGATTAAATCAAGAGATTCCTTTTTTAAAAATCAAAATAAAATTGTTACAACATAGCCATAGTTACTAAAAGATGAGTTAGGTGGATTTTTATTATGTCAACTAGTTGTACATGGCTTTTTAAAAGTTAATGATTATTTTGTAATTAGAAAAAAATAGTACGTACCAGGGTAGGAATTTGGGAAAATACAGAACCGAGGAGAAAACAGAAGTCTTTGCAGTAGATACAGGGTGTCTCCTGACCAAGTGAAGGATTCAGGGGCGGGGGGTGAATATTGCTTGACATTACCCACCTATGGCATGTGTTGGATGTCGTGTGATTGAAAGGGGGATGCATTCCCCTGTATGCTTGGACCACAGTTCAGTATTCATGTGGAATAACTTGCAGTGCTTAAAATGACAACAGGCATTCATCACAGTTATGGCTCTTGCTTATGAAGGCTGTGTCAACTTGGAAGAGATTTCTGGGGTAGACAGATTTTGTTCCTGTGCTGGAGTCTGCCACCTGCTGGAGGACTCTGAGGCCAAAATTGCCCGTGCAGAGTTGTATAGAAAATGCGTCTGGAGGCTGGGCAAGGTGGCTTACGCCTATAATCCCAGCACTTTGAGAGGCCGAGGCGGGTGGATCAGTAGAGGCTAGGAGTTTGAGACCAGCCTGGCCGATATCGTGAAACCCCGTCTTTACCAAAAAATACAAAAATTAGCCCAGTGTGGTGGCAGGCACCTGTAATCCCAGCTATTAGGGAGGCTGAGGCAGGAGAATTGTGTGAACCCAGGAGGCAGAGGTTGCAGTGAGCCTAGATTGTGCCACTGCCTGGGCAACAGTGAGATCCTGTCTACAAAAAAAAAAAAAAAAAAAAGTGCATCTGGATTTTTTTATACAACCTTAGACCACCTTCTTTAGCTTTAGGCGTCTGCGGTTGCCCTTGGATCTGTTCTCAATCCTCAGTGTGTGTGGCAGCATGTGGTCATAGAGAGCTGGGCAAAGTTCACTTTCTCTTTGCTGACAGTCTCACCTTTTCTCACTGGGAAGCTGCACAGGAGCCTTTGGGCTGGTTCAGCCCAGAGGCCCCTGTTCTCCTGCCTTCCTGGCATTCTCTGCTCCCCTTCTGCATGGCACCCCTCTACTCCTGCCAGGTTAGAATGGAGCAGAGGCCTTTGAACAAGATGACATTTGTAGACAACCTGATCCATCAGGATGTGGAGAGATCTGGACAAATGGCAAATAATTTGGGGTTGAATTATGGCCCAGAGAAGTAAGCAAATGAAAAACTAAACAATTATAAATGTATCTGGGAAGCAAAGGTATTCATAATATGTCCCATGGCCAGCTGCGAGCAGTATTTAACTAGACATGCTGTTGTCAATATTGAACATGAATCAAGCCAAATACTGATATAGCTATTGAGAGAAGGTTGGCAGGAAGAAATCATGGGTGAGGGTATGTGGGAGTGATAATCTTAGCTATAGATTTTAGGTAAAACTGATTCTGAAAGCTTTCTTTGAAACAAATTTATAATTTTTCTTCTACATGTTTCTAGCACAAGGACTCAATTTTTTTTGGTTATAATGTTCATTAAAACATATGCCTTCAATTTGTTCCTCTTTGTTCTTTTTTGCTGATTTAGCAGATATAAATCACTTGTTAGTATTTTTAACTATCCAAGTTAAAATGTACATTTGTAAGTGTTATTACTGGTCTTATATTTGAAGGTGCAAGGGGTCTTGTGCTGCTCATTACTGGTTATCTTGAGCATTTCATAACTGCTGCCTCCTCCTAAATCCTGTGTTCCAACCGCTACTGCTGGCAATGCCCAGCCTCCATTGTGGATGCGGGGAATTGTGTTCAGCATGCTTGCTTCTGCCACGGCACTAAAGCCTAACTTGCTTAGGATCTTGCTGTACTTGGAGAGAGCATCCATTCGCTGAGCCTAGCAGCCAGGCTCTTGTGACTCCCTGGGAAGTGGGTGAAGACCTGGCTCCTGGCTGCAGCAGTGAGGAGGCAGGCCCTCCAGGTGAAGACTTCTCACAATGGAGGGAAGGCAGTTTTCTCAAAGGAAATTGAGTGCTATTATGTACTCTGCTTCCTACTTTCTCTTTCAGGGTGGGAATCTGTTAAGCCTCCTCTCTCTCTTGCTCTGCAACCACAGAACACTTCTTTTTTTTTGGTGTCTCAGTTTTGCCCACACTGGAGTGCAGTGGTGCAATAGTGGCTCACTGCAGCCTCCAACTCCTGGGCTCAATCTATCCTTCCACCTCATGCTCCCCAGTAGCTGGGACTACAGGTGCATGCCACTGTGCCCAGCTGATTATTATTTTTTTTTGTAAAGATTGGGTCATACTACATTGCTCATGCTCGTCTTGAACTTGTGGCCTCAAGCGATCCTCCTGCCTCAGCCTCTTGAGTTGTTGGGATTACAGGAGTGTGCCACCATGCCCAGCTCTGTGGAAAATTCTCTGTGGCATTCTGTCTCCTGAAAATGCTGAAGGGACCAAGAGGGCTCTGTGTCCTTCCTCTTCTCTTCCCTGGCACTTTCAGACCATTTTCTTGTTGCCTTCATTCTAACAAAGGTTGCAGATTGGAAAGCTGATTTGGAATGCTTTTTAAGTGTTTTCAGTTTCAATATTTTTATGAAATTCCTATGGTCTCCAACAAACTTTTTTTTTTTTTTTTTTTTCTACACCTGGAGCTTATCCTGCAGAAGCTTCCTGCCAATGATTGTTTTGGAGGAAATTAAAAGAAAACCAAACGAAACCTCTCCTATCCAAGGGGAAGAACTTTATCCCCATATTGATTGAATATAGGATTCTAGATTTAAAATGTTGTAGGCAGTTAGAGTTTGCTCTTTTTTTTTTTCTATTGGAAAGGTCCACAAATGTTTTATTGACATTTTTGTCTTTAATCCATTTGGATTTGGGGTACATGTTACGATTTGTCTACGTTAATTTCCCTTTTAAAAATAAAAATAATTCCTCAACTCCAATTAGACAATTGGGTTGTCCTTTTCACACTGAT